TTTTTTTAATTTTGTTTTTAACTTTTAGGTTTGGGGGTAAATGTGAAGGTTTGTTAAATAGGTAAACACTTGTCATGGAGGTTTGTTGTACAGATTATTTCATCACCCAGGTATTAAGCCCAGTACTCAATACTTATCTTTTTGTTTTTTGAGATGGAGTCTCAGTCTATCTCCCAGGCTGCGGTGCAGTGGCGTGATCTCGGCTCACTGCAACCTCCGGCTCCTGGGTTCAAGCGATTCTCCTGCTTCAGCCTCCCGAGTAGCTGGGATTACAGGCGCCCGCCACCACGTCCAGCTAATTTTTTTATTTTTAGTAGAGACGCGGTTTCACCATGTTGGCCAGTCTGGTCTCGAACTCCTGACCTCAGGTGATCCGCCGCCTCGGCCTCCCATACCCAAAGTGCTGGGATTACAGGAGTGAGCCATCGCGCCTGGCCCCATTATTAGTGAATTTTAACAGTTTTCCGTTTCTTCTGGACGAACTGTTTGCAATTATAATGCGAATTACGGATAATACTCTGATATTATTCCATGCCGTTCCGTTGTTGCCTACAAAGTTCGCGCTGGAGAACCGCGCAATTGCGTTACAAAAAGAAAAAAATCACACAAAAAGACACAATGTTTTAAGAAAGTTTACGAATCGTGTGCCGGACCGCGGGTTGAACAAGCTTCATCTAAAACTTCCAGGAATCTCTAGACAGGATCATTGCTTCCCCTCTGCTCCAGCTCTGGTTACAGAAAGCTGAGAGTGACTAGGTCTAGGTGTTTGTGTGGGGTGGGGTGGGGAGATGCCTCCTCTATCGGACTCAGAGGACGCGCGCCGGGAACAGCCAGTCGGTGCCTAACGCGAGTGTATCTCGAGAGAGAAGCGATCAACAGCTGCCGGTCTGCGCCTGCGCGCGGCGGGGGCGTGGCCCGGGGCGAGTGGGGCCAAGGAGGCAGCCGGGAGCGGCGGGCGCAGGTGTTACTGGTTGCGTCGGGTCACGTGGGCGCGCAGGCGCAGCGCGGTGCAGCCCGTTCGCTCACACAAAGCCCAGACGCGGAGAAAATGGCGGCAGGGGTCGAAGCGGCGGCGGAGGTGGCGGCGACGGAGATCAAAATGGAGGAAGAGAGCGGCGCGCCCGGCGTGCCGAGCGGCAACGGGGCTCCGGGCCCTAAGGGGTGAGTATCCCACGGTCCTTTGCCACGGGTAACTTTACCTTTTTTTCCTCTCTCTCGAATTCAGTGAAGGAGAACGACCTGCTCAGAATGAGAAGAGGAAGGAGAAAAACATAAAAAGAGGAGGCAATCGCTTTGAGCCATATGCCAATCCAACTAAAAGATACAGAGCCTTCATTACAAACATACCTTTTGATGTGAAATGGCAGTCACTTAAAGACCTGGTTAAAGAAAAAGGTAATGGTACTGGTGATTGAGTAGGGTGAGAAGGTTTATGTGTCGTCTGGAAACTGATTTGTAGTTGGTGAGGTAACATACGTGGAGCTCTTAATGGACGCTGAAGGAAAGTCAAGGGTAAGTGTCTGAGAGAATTTCTTCTGTGGATTCTCTTCTGACTGGTCTCTGGCTTCCTCCAAAGGGATGTGCGTAAGTATCGTCTAGTTACTTATTGGTATTTGTTCACTCGACTCGTTTCCTTTTGACTCTATAGTGTTGTTGAATTCAAGATGGAAGAGAGCATGAAAAAAGCTGCGGAAGTCCTAAACAAGCATAGTCTGAGCGGAAGACCACTGAAAGTCAAAGAAGTAAGCTCTTGCTTAACACTGCGGATACTGTGGTTAAACGTAACACCTTTTGTGCTTGTTTTAGGATCCTGATGGTGAACATGCCAGGAGAGCAATGCAAAAGGTGATGGCTACGACTGGTGGGATGGGTATGGGACCAGGTGGCCCAGGAATGATTACTATCCCACCCAGTATCCTAAATAATCCCAACATCCCAAATGAGATTATCCATGCATTACAGGCTGGAAGACTTGGAAGCACAGTATTTGTAGCAAATGTAAGTAAACAGAACCATCGTCTAAAGTAGAATTGAGGTTTTTACCCCGTTCTCTCTCGATTAGCTGGATTATAAAGTTGGCTGGAAGAAACTGAAGGAAGTATTTAGTATGGCTGGTGTGGTGGTCCGAGCAGACATTCTTGAAGATAAAGATGGAAAAAGTCGTGGAATAGGCACTGTTACTTTTGAACAGTCCATTGAAGCTGTGCAAGCTATATGTATCCTTCTGCAGGAATTCAACTTATGAACAATTGCAAGAAATAGCCTTAATTGTAATACCAGCTATGTTCAATGGCCAGCTGCTATTTGATAGACCAATGCACGTCAAGATGGTAAGTCAGTAGGATCTTTCTCTGTGATATACACTGAGATTTGTTTGTTTTCTTTCTCTTTCAGGATGAGAGGGCCTTACCAAAAGGAGATTTCTTCCCTCCTGAGCGTCCACAACAACTTCCCCGTAAGTGTTTCAGTGATTAGGGCTGAGAGTTTGAAAACTAAGCTTCTTTCTCTTTTCTTTCCAGATGGCCTTGGTGGTATTGGCATGGGGTTAGGACCAGGAGGGCAACCCATTGATGCCAATCACCTGAATAAAGGCATCGGAATGGGAAACATAGGTCCCGCAGGTGAGAATGACAGTGCACCTTGCTTGGTGGTTATTTTAGTTTGCATTGACTTTTTCTTTTTAAGGAATGGGAATGGAAGGCATAGGATTTGGAATAAATAAAATGGGAGGTAAGAAATTTAAAATGAAGTACAAGCATAATGGATGATGCTGAAATGTGAACCTCTCTTGCAGGAATGGAGGGGCCCTTTGGTGGTGGTATGGAAAACATGGGTCGATTTGGATCTGGGATGAACATGGGCAGGATAAATGGTAAGCATCGTGTTTTCTTCCTGCTTTCACTCGGCTAATTTTTTTTTCTTCCTGATTTCCTTAGAAATCCTAAGTAATGCACTGAAGAGAGGAGAGATCATTGCAAAGCAGGGAGGAGGTAGGAACCGCTTAGTTTGATGTTTTGTTTTTACACCCACCTGTGTTTTGTGTCCCTGTTTCAGGTGGAGGTGGAGGAAGCGTCCCTGGGATCGAGAGGATGGGTCCTGGCATTGACCGCCTCGGGGGTGCCGGCATGGAGCGCATGGGCGCGGGCCTGGGCCACGGCATGGATCGCGTGGGCTCCGAGATCGAGCGCATGGGCCTGGTCATGGACCGCATGGGCTCCGTGGAGCGCATGGGCTCCGGCATTGAGCGCATGGGCCCGCTGGGCCTCGACCACATGGCCTCCAGCATTGAGCGCATGGGCCAGACCATGGAGCGCATTGGCTCTGGCGTGGAGCGCATGGGTGCCGGCATGGGCTTCGGCCTTGAGCGCATGGCCGCTCCCATCGACCGTGTGGGCCAGACCATTGAGCGCATGGGCTCTGGCGTGGAGCGCATGGGCCCTGCCATCGAGCGCATGGGCCTGAGCATGGAGCGCATGGTGCCCGCAGGTATGGGAGCTGGCCTGGAGCGCATGGGCCCCGTGATGGATCGCATGGCCACCGGCCTGGAGCGCATGGGCGCCAACAATCTGGAGCGGATGGGCCTGGAGCGCATGGGCGCCAACAGCCTCGAGCGCATGGGCCTGGAGCGCATGGGTGCCAACAGCCTCGAGCGCATGGGCCCTGCCATGGGCCCGGCCCTGGGCGCTGGCATTGAGCGCATGGGCCTGGCCATGGGTGGCGGTGGCGGTGCCAGCTTTGACCGTGCCATCGAGATGGAGCGTGGCAACTTCGGAGGAAGCTTCGCAGGTTCCTTTGGTGGAGCTGGAGGCCATGCTCCTGGGGTGGCCAGGAAGGCCTGCCAGATATTTGTGAGAAATGTAAGTGGCTCTTGGGGAACTTCTTGGTGGTGCGCATCAGTCTCCCTTTTCTTCTCCCCTTCAGCTGCCATTCGATTTCACATGGAAGATGCTAAAGGACAAATTCAACGAGTGCGGTAAGTGTTGGGAACGGCTTTGTAGGTGCTTCGAGTGTCGTCTCTTCTTCCCTCCCTGTCCTAGGCCACGTGCTGTACGCCGACATCAAGATGGAGAATGGGAAGTCCAAGGGGTGTGGCGTGGTTAAGTTCGAGTCGCCAGAGGTGGCCGAGAGAGCCTGCCGGATGATGAATGGCATGAAGCTGAGTGGCCGAGAGATTGACGTTCGAATTGATAGAAACGCTTAAGCAGTTGCCTTTTTTAAACATCGATACGAGACCTCTGAATTTGTATTTTTTCTTGTTAACCATTTTAATTTGTTGGCTGGATGTATAAAGATGTTTAAAAAATTCAGTTGCTTTTTGGGGTAATTTGAATTACTTTTTTAATGACTGGGGTTCCATTTGACTGTTTGCATTGAGATTGCAATGTGCGCAATTTTTTTTGTAGTTGTGGCATCTTGTTGACATCGAATATGACTTTGATAATAAATACCGGTTCCTGAAAACGGCCTGCTTGTGTGTGCTGTGTGGGCAACCA